GGACGCTCCATAAACACTTGCTGGAATGAACCCATAAATATTTTATACTACCACATATACAGTAATACATTTAAGGAGCTGCTTGGGTGTGTAAAAAATTGCAGGGGACGTTTACAAATAAAGAACCTCCTGAAACAAAGCAATGAATGGAAAGTGGGATCAGCTGGTTGAAGCAATGCCCACAAGCTGCTCCAGCTTCCCAAAGCAGAGAGGTTTTCCACCTAAGCCAACATCCTTTTATTTTTAGTCACTATAGCTATAAATCTACTCCCTTACCCCGCACCTCACTCTCAGCCGACAGCCCAATGGGCTTATCCTCCTCTCGCCCTCACGATGAGCGAGTCCACGCGGTCTCAGGCTGGAAGATGCACTTGAACACCAGCCAAGCACTCACGGACGACACTGGATTCTAGGCCGCCTGGGCTTCTCCACTGTACTAGGAATGTAAAATCAAAAGTCAGAAAGAAAACTTCGGAGGTGGAATCTCCAACCCGGCAACGGGTTAGGAAGCAAAGCGCACCTACCAAAGGGCTGGTCCCTGCAGCCTCAAGGGCTGATGGGAAGTGAATCCACCGTCAACCGCCCTGATCCAAAATGGCAGGATACCGGAGCAATAGTGTTCAGGTGTGAAGATAGGGCAATTGAAGAAGGGAGAACGAAAGCATAATTGTTTTGATTCAACATGGAAGCAGTGATTATAGGAGGGCGAATAGCGAGGGACGACGCAACATCCAGCTGGCAGAAGCAGCGGGCCTGGAGAGGGTGGCTACATTGAACTAATCCAAGATGGCGCCGAGGTTGTAACCGGGAGCGCCCAAGAGGCGGGAATTACCCTGATCCAAGATGGCAGTGGCAACTGAGGCAAGCCGAAAGACGGGAGCGCCAGGAGCGTCTTTGCCCTCAGCCAAGATGGCGGCTGCCGTGGACCCTGTCCCGGCTCCGCCCCGCGGCCCTGGCCCCGCCTGCCCCTCGTCCCTTCCTCCGCCCCCTCTCCTCGCGTAGTCCGGCCCGAGCCGCTCGCGCTAGGAGAGCGGGCTTCGGGCACTTGACATGGCGGCAGTGGCGGCGACTGCAGCAGCGAAGGGGAATGGGGGCGGCGGTGGCAGGGCCGGGGCCGGGGACGCCAGCGGCACGCGGAAGAAGAAGGGCCCGGGGCCCCTGGCCACGGCGTACCTGGTCATCTACAATGTGGTGATGACAGCCGGGTGAGGCTGGGGCTCGGGGAGGCGGGGAGCCATTTTTCCTGATTGCTGTTTTCTCTTTTACTAGGTGGCTGGTTATAGCGGTTGGTCTGGTCCGAGCATACCTGGCTAAGGGTAGCTACCATAGCCTTTATTATTCAATTGAAAAGCCTTTGAAATTCTTTCAAACTGGAGCCTTATTGGAGGTAGGTCCTGAGATTTATTGTTGTTATTGATTATTCTCCTCTTTTTTCCCCTTTTTTCCTCTAGATTTTACATTGTGCTATAGGTAAGTATGGATATTCCCCCCTACTATGTACACATTTATTTATCCATCCCAAAATTTCTTTCAGGAATTGTTCCATCTTCTGTTGTCCTGACTTCTTTCCAGGTGATGTCAAGAGTTTTTCTAATATGGGCAGTAACACATAGCGTCAAAGAGGTAAGTGTTTATATAGACCAAAATAATGTCAAGTTTTTTTTCTTTTGTTTTCCTCTTCCTTCAGGTACAGAGTGAAGACAGTGTCCTCCTGTTTGTTATTGCATGGACGATCACGGAAATCATCCGTTACTCCTTTTATACATTCAGTCTATTAAACCATCTGCCTTACCTCATCAAATGGGCCAGGTAAAAAAGCACATTTCAAAAGGCTCACTTTTGCCTCAGTAATGAATATTTTGTTTTGTTTTAGGTACACACTTTTCATTGTGCTGTACCCAATGGGAGTGTCAGGAGAACTGCTCACAATATATGCAGCTCTGCCCTTTGTCAGACAAGCTGGCCTATATTCCATCAGTTTACCCAACAAATACAATTTCTCTTTTGACTACTATGCATTCCTGATTCTAATAATGATCTCCTACATTCCAAGTAAGTAAACAGTTATGCGTATATTTAATTATGAAAAGATACTGTATTCTTCCCTAAACCCCAGGTTAAATCAGACAGGGTTGGACTTCTCCTCATTGCATGGCATCATCGGAATGAATCACCCTAACAAAGCGACATGCTTGTGTCCCTCTGTGGAAAATTGCATTTCATGCATTGTGAGAAAAAAACTACATCCAGATTTCATGTGAGTGTTTATCTTGCAGAAATTCTTGGATACAGTTCTGCTTCATGATTCATTTTCCACTCTTTATTCATGTTGAGTCCTCTCTAGTGCTGGAATCATAGCGACCAGAGGCCATCTCTCTTCAAATGTAAAAAGTGGTTGATTTTCAAACAGATGATAAATGTGAAATCATCTAAACTACTAAGTAATAAAAATTAACTGGTAGTTTATCACCTTTCTAATTTTGTTTTTTTTTTTTAGAGTTTCATTTTCCAGTCTCTAGAGCAGCAGTTCACAGTTGCAGTTTTACCACACCCGGAGTAACTAACACATATTATCCCAGTGGGCACCACAGGCTTTATTTGAATTCACCATAGTCAAATGAATAGGAGATATGTACCATATTGGGTGACTGGGAAAGGGGCAGGGAGGTTTTTATGAAATCAGATCCATAACAAGCTGCTTCCACACTGACAAAAATCTAGGCGTTCTTACCTGAGAGTTCCTGCAAGACTTCCAACCTCTCTAGGAAGCAGGGCTTCCTTCCAGGAACCACTCCCCAGGGCAGCCTCCATCTGTCTGCATGTTTGTCTCTTTATGCTCTGGTAGCCAACCAGTGCTGAGCTTTGCCTCTTCCTTCTGAGCTCTTGGTGTAGTGGCAGTGCCTGGGTACCACACGCAGCCTCCATGATGATAGCGTTCCTGAGGGAAACCCACTCCTGTGAGCTTTTCATCTTGGTCTTGAAAGAGATAGAGGAAAGAGAAAACACTGACCCCAGAGCCAGCTGTCTTTTAGAGCAGCAGTCCCCACAACCTTTTTGGCATCAGGGACCGGTTTCATGGAAGACAGCTTTTCCCTGGGCGGTGGAGGGGATGGTTTCAGGATGAAACTGTTCTACCTTAGATCATCAGGCATTAGATTCTCATAAGAAACATATAACCTAGATCCCTTGAATGTGCAGTTTACAACAGGGTTCACACTTCTATGAGAATCTAAAGCCACTGCTGGTCTGACAGGAGGCAGAGCTCAGGCAGTAATGCTCATTTGCCCACCACTCACCTCCTGCTGTGCAGCTCTGTTCCAACAGGTGGCGGTTGGGGACCCCTCTTTCAGAGAGTAGGGAAGGACTCTCCTCCCAACAGAAGTCTGCTTTCTTTACCTTAAGTAATTCCCCCTTGCAGTCTCAGCCTCCTTTTGGTAAGAGAACTTGGCTCAGTTAAAGTCTAACATAATTTCTTTTTCTAAGGCAGCTAACCTCTTGTAGACCGGAGAAAAGGGTGGATCTCAAATAATGATTAAAAGATTCCCTGCAAACCATTGACTCCTCACCCAGGTTCAAGATGGCACACAGACTACCTCTCCTGATGCGAGTCACCCTGGTGCCTGCTGGCCTCACTGTGCTGTGGCCTGAGCCAGCAGCTCTGGATGTTCTCAGTGGTTCAGGTTGTTACTGTTGAGGCCAGAGTGTACAGTTCATTCTGGCCAGCTGCACATTTCCAACTTTCCAAAGCTTTGTATTTATCAGAAGAAAATGCAGAATTAGGAGAGGTTGCTGTTGACATGCAGTCTCCTTTACCAAATTTGGTTTTCTTTCTAAACAAGGTAGCGTTCTTTTAATCTTTAGTGGCAAGTTGATGATACACATGTATTATATAAAGTAACACCTCCTTTTCATGGGCCTCATCTGTTGTTGCGTTGTTGCACACATAGCCTAAATTGTGGCTCATGAGGCTTGACCCCAGGAGTTTCCTCATATTGGGGTGCCCTGGCCAGGTGCTCCTCTCCTGTTCTGCTGTAGTTGCAATATATACAGGATTAGTACAACACAGTCCCTGCAGGACTCAGTAGATGTCTAAGGCCTGTTTACATTCCACCCCCAAATTGGTGAAAATTGGTTATGGTGGAGGGAGCCAAAAAAGGGCAAGATACATTGATGAGGGGTGAGGACCTGGAGAAGCTGGCGCTTTCCAGGTTGTCAGTGACTGTAACCACACCTCTGATTTTTAGAGAAACCAAGGAGACTTGGCCCAGGCAGAGAGCATATCTGGTGCTGTCGTCCTCCACAGTTCTCTCCCCAGAGGGGAAGAGAGCCCCAAGAGGGCTGGCCATCTTCTTAAAGAAAGGAGGGCCCAGCAGCACCCACACCCCCCTCGTCCCCAACACACAGGGACTGTCACACACACGTGCCCAGCAGTGTCCCCATTCTGTGTTCCCTGAATTGGGACAGCAGAAGGTGGAATTCTCAATAGCCTGTTGTCGGGTTGAGGGGTTTTTTCAGTGCTATTCCTCAGTGTAGCTCATGTTGTTAAAAGTGGCAGCCGTGCATCTGAAAAGCTTTCAGTCTCATGGTCGGGTTCAGTCTGAACATGTAGGTGATTCAGATGGAGACAGAATCATAGTTCTGGTCAGCCAGAAGCCACTGCCTGAACTGTGGAGAATAGGCCAGACACCCTAGGCCCTTGGCCTCCCATCCACATTCCTTTCTCTGGGTACTGAGGAATCTCTGGGAGATGTAAAGGAGTGAAAGTGCCATCATCTGACCCTTCTGATAGGTGGCAGGCCCTGCCCATGGAAATGAAGGTCTGCGTGGCCATCTTCTTCCTTGAACTGCCACCAAGGGCTTAATGCATGACTTCCAGGTCATTCTCCTTCCCCGGGCCCTCTGAACCAGCTGTGAGACTGCAGCCACCCACTATGGGGTTGTGTGAACACAAATGCAACCAGTGGGAAGGTCTTGTGCATGCCCAGCTCACAGATTCCCTTCATTACAGTAAATCTATAGAAATGGGACTGGCCCCACATTTTTAAATGATTACCATTAACATTCCTAATGGTTTAATTATATCTTTACTTCCAGTTTTTAGATTATAGAGCTTGTCAGATTTTCTGGCTTTCGTGCCAAAATAGTTCTCTGCCTGTCGAATTATATGCTTAAGTGGGGTCTTTTCTGTGAACGACGTCCTGCCTGGCAGTAGCAATGGCGTGGATGGCAGCCCTGTTCCACGTGCTGCCTCCTCTGCAGGTTAGCAGATCTTTGTCACACACGCACTGGTGTCCCGGCGTACTTTGGGAGGATCATTTGAAATCTGGCCAGCTTGGAACCCATTTAAAAAGGAAGAAACTTGTCAGGAGAGAGTTGGGAGTAGTAGAAATTATCTTCCAAAAAATATTCGTGACAGTATAAAAAAGAGAGACTGGGCTGGGCTTGGTAGCTCATGCCTATAGTCCTAGCACTTTGGGAGGCTGAGGCGGGCACACCCCTTGACCCCAGGGGTTCCAGACAAGCCTGGGCAACGTAGGAGATCTCATCTCTACAAAAAATTCAAATTAGTTGGGTGTGAAGTGGTGTGCACCTGTAGTCCCAGCTACTCAGGAGGCTGAGTGGGGAGGATTGACTGAGCCCAGGAGGTCCAGACCATGAGCCAAGATCACACCACTGCATACCAGCCTGGGTGACAAAGTAAGACTCTGTCTAAAAAAATAATAACAATAAAATAGAGATTGGAGCTGTTGGAGAGATGAGGAGAGGAAGGATATTGTACAACAAAGAGCATTTTACCTGGAGTTGTTTACACACAGTAACCTTGTGAAGGCCAGGTGGCTCAAAGTGGTATTTCCTAGCAGGGACACTATAGGCATTTTGGGTGGGATACTTCTTAGTAGTGGGTACTGTCATGCATTATGGCATGTTTTAGCATCCCTGGTCTCATATGCCAAATGCCAGTAACCTTTCCCTTTCTCCCTTATTTCCAAATAGTCAAACTATCGAAATAGTTCCAAATAGTTCCGAGGGAGGCAGTACTATCCCATTCATTTGAGAACCAGTGCTTTCTAAAGTATTCTACAAAATGACCAAGAACAGAAGAATCCCCAGTGCCTAAGACACTGGCTTGCTTTTCATAAGGCCTTTTTTTTTTTTTTTTAACATCCAAACCTGGCTTAGTTGTGTTCAAAGCAAATGTTGTGGCATTCCTCCTCCTCCTCAAGTCTTTACCCGAAACTACTTCCCAAGAGAGGTTGCTCTTCCCAAAGAATCACCTGCCCTGGGACCATATGGGGCTAGGCTGAGGGTCAGGAGCCAAGAGCCTGGTCCCAACTCTGTCTGTGGCTTACTGTGAGACCCTAGGCAAGTTGCTTACCCTCTCTGGGGCTCAAATTCTTCCTCTTTGAAATAGGAATAATAACTTCATCACTAGAATTCTTCACCTGGTTGTTGTGAAGTTAATCAGAATAAATGTGGAGATAATACATGAATGAGCGTACAGAATATTATTTGGCTGTTCTGTGGCATCGATATAGGTCATGATAGTGACAATAGTGTCTGTCATTGTATTCCACACCACTTCTTCCCTCAGCTAAAGCAGGAAAAGAAAGGAGGTAAGTCTCTCTGTGTTTTTTCTTCCTTTCCCCAAGCCCACTTTGTTACCTTCCTTGGTTGCTGGATGAGAAATTAGTCAGAGGGTCAGAGAGGACCTCAACTTCATATGCTTTAAATAGAGCATATGCAATTTTAAACCATCCTCTTAACCAATTTTTCTTTTCTTTTCAGTTTTTCCCCAGTTATACTTCCACATGATACACCAGAGAAGAAAGATCCTTTCTCATACTGAAGAACACAAGAAATTTGAATAGTTCCTGCTTTCTGCACCTCCCACCAAAACAAACTTTTCAATGATCAAAAAATGCTGCAGATTTTTTGAGTTCCCAATACGTTTCATAGAAAATAAGTAAGAACTATTTTTAAAATATTCAAACAAAACTAAAACAAAAATCCAGTGTCACATGGGCCTGAGATTTTATTTTAGAAAAAGGTTGTTACATAAAACACCCTGGCCAGTTCATTTCAGCATGCTCTTTCAACCAGAAGTTCTTAATATTTATGATGGCACTAGAAAGGGATTTGGCATTTTATGTCCTTCTGTGTCCTTCATGTATCTGATCAATGAAGACCTGTAACACTAAGTACTTGAGAGTTACAGTCTGAATAATGAAGTCGTACCAGCTGAATAGCCCAGCTTGCAGTATAGTTATGTTTCAGTCTGCAGTGTGTTTAGCATTCCCTTGTCAAAGTGCTTGACTGCATGCTGGAAACTTTGTATTTTTGAAGCGGCAAACTCTGTTCTCTGGAATGCTCTGAAGTTATGGCTGGGACCTATCCCCTCACATCTAATGAATGAATTATAAAATGTATATGTCTATGAAGCTTCGGGGTAGTGCCTGTAATCAGAAAACAACTTAGAACCCTTTTGTTTGTTTCCAATTGAGTCATTACTGCCTGCCACTAAGAAACGTGCTTGAATCTAATAAGTATGTGTGTACCGTAAAGAATATATCTTATCTGGAGCTCAGCCTCAATCATGTCTTAACAAAATGACAGGTCTCAGAAAGGGGGAGCTCAATAGCTCAAAAGTGACAAGTCCTTTTCACAGCACCATTCTCAGAACACCTCTGAGTAACGTGTTTGCCAGTAGCTATTCTCACTGATGCACTGATGGCCCTGAAGAAGCGGATCCAGTCACATAGGAAAGGAGGCTGTGTTAGTGAAAGCACATGGAAGGTGTTGCTTTAGAAAGGTAGTCAGGAAAAACATTCAGGAATAGATTTATACACCATTATTGTTTTATTTTTAAATTTTCATTCACTCTTCTGTTTGGATACTTTTGCTAATTAACTTCCTATGTTAATTTCCACCAAGCTATAAGTCCATAGTCAGTAAAACATTCCCCTTGGGCTGTCATGAGCTAAAAGCAGTGTCATCTCCGCATGTTGGAGCAGCCAAGAAATAGTTTGGTACTACCGACATTGTCTAATCCATGTCACATCCTCATACAATTTAATTGCTCAACCATGCATTTAAAACTCCTCAAGAAAGGATTGGTACTGCAACTGTAGGTAAACTGAAAAAAAATAAGAAAGAAAGAGTTGGATGAAAATGTGAAAGCCCAAGTTTAGATGTGCATTAAGTATTAAATAGCACAGTATCTTCTTCATGGAGCCTTTTTTCCTCCCCCATCCCCTGCAGCTGCCTTTTTTTGGGGGCAGGGTGGGGGTTGATGTTGAACTTTAAGAGTTTAAAAGTTTAGCTTATTGAGTAGTTGTCATTTAAAATATAATTGCGAATATCAGAAAACTCATACTGGAAAACTAAATTTTTTTTTTCTCTTGAGACGGAGTCTCGCTCTGTTGCCCAGGCTGGAGTGCAGTGGCGCGATCTCAGCTCACTGCAAGCTCCACCTCCCGGGTTCACGCCATCCTCCTGCCTCAGCCTCCTGAGTAGCTGGGACTACAGGTGCCTGCCACCACACCCAGCTAATTTTTTTTGTATTTTTAGTAGAGACGGGGTTTCACCGTGTTAGCCAGGATGGTCTTGATCTCCTGACCTCGTGATCCACCCGCCTCAGCCTCCCAAAGTGCTGGGATTGCAGGCATGAGCCACTGCACCCAACCCCTGGAAAACTAAATTTTTAAGTGCTTATTTTTATAGAAGTTTGAAAATTTAATGCAGGCAGGTGTGTAATAAATTATTTTTGAATTGAACATTAAAATTCTGCTTCTTAAAGTCAGCACTCAACTTGGACATGTTGAAATTAGAATCTATTCTTGTATTTGATAGACAAAATATGTGGGAAAGATTTTTTGCATGACTTTTCTCTCATTTTATTCTTCCATAATGTATTTCTACTATAAAATAGAATCAACTTGGGTTATATTTGTCATTTACTTTGTTCTGTTAGATTTTTTCAGTTGTTTTTGGAAAAATTCTAGAAATCAGGATGAAAAATGCAGCTTTTCCAGGGTTGCTGGACTGGGGGTTTTATTTGGGCCTCCTTATTATAATTTGTCACTACTTATAAAAAACATTCTGTTGCAAACAGTGGTGTTGCATTGAATTGAACTTTGGCAATGAGAACACAGCACACAGCTCCCTTTTCAAAAAGGGTCTCAACCCCAGTGTGTATTTTTGTACATCAACATTTAGAATACTTATGGCAGATAAGTAAGGCATGTCACTGTGTCCTTCAGTAACCTCTCTCAGTAACTGGTTTCTTTATCCCTAACATGAATTCATTTCTCCTTTGAAGTCATTTATTATTTTATAAATTGAGAACAACCACACCACCAAATGTCACACCTTCTTATAAAGTGTGAACAAGGAAGGTCATGTTTTTGTGGGTATTTTGTCAGACTTAGAGGTTTCATTTCAGGGCATAGTCAAAGGCATCATCCTCCCAACTACCCACTTGATTATGTATTTCAGATCCCTCCGTGGGGGCCTTCTTCTGACAGAGAATTCTTTGAGGTCCGCAGTAGTGCTTTTGTCAGCACAGACTGCTAATCTACATCTTGCTGCGTTCTGTTTGCTGAGGTTGGGCTTATTCATTTAACACATACCAACCATTATCCAGAGGCACCATGGAGAGTTAGTCATGGAATAAAGCACTGTCCTTGCAGATGAAAAAAGTCTCCAGAGCAGACTTCTGACAGGAAAGGTTTAGATGCTGGAGAGTTGAAGAGGTGTAAGAAGAGATCGTGCCCTCATTTTTCACTTATTTTTTTGGTTATTCATTTATAATAAAAGGTTGGCATTGATATGGTACAACCTGCAAATTACTTGCAGTTCTGAGTTTCAGATAAAACATTATAAAACATTAAATTCAATACATACTGCTCCTTTGAAATTTGGGTAAAAAATTGTACAACCGTATATATAGTCATTTTTGTATTTTTTCTATGTTGTGAAAACCAAAATTGTAATTTTATAAGTCTTTGATTCACTAAAATTATATAATTTAAATGTATTTTTTGTATATTTAGAAATAAGGAGTCCAGAGACTACGCTTAACTTTCTATGCATGCATTTGAAAGCTGTTTTTACCTGATAATGTAGTAATAAGTTGTATTCATAAAATACTGATCTGTGTTGCATTTCAAAATAAACTGGTGTGTGCTCTGCCTGGATTTGAAATACCTACCAGTGAGTGCAGTGATTTTTCATAG